CTAAAAATACAAAAATTAGCCGCGTATGGTGGTGCATGCCTGTAGTCCCAGCTACTCAGGAGGCTGAGGCAGGAGAATCACTTGAACTCGGAAGGCAGAGGTTGCACTGAGCTGAGATTGCAACGCTGCACGCCCAGCCTGGGTGACCGAGACTCCGTCTCAAAAATAATAATAATAAAAAAAAGAACTGAGTCTCAAACTGAGGCCCACGTGAATCCATCCGTGGAAGCCCATAAAGGTAGGGCCAGAGCCTCTCGGGGGCTCTTCAGGGAAGCTGCAGATCTGTGATGAAAAAGCTTTTTCTTCAGCACTGGGAGGGGTAGGGGGCCACACATCTGGACAGAGTACATCAGATAATTCTAAGTGGTTTGGGAAAGGAATCAGACTGTGCTGGGCTGCTGAAGCCAGACCCCTGGATGCCAAAATCACTGCCCTTGGCTCTGTCCAGAAGAGAGGATGGGTCCAGGGAGTTGTCATAAGGTAGGGAGCTGCGAAGTGCAGCTGCTGGGGAGTGAGGTCACAATGAGCCCAATCCAAGTTCTTTTCTGCCTTCTGACCAGCCCCTCCCCTCTCCACAACCAGGAACTTCCGTCAAGCCCAGGTGAGAGGTGCCAGGAGGCTGCCTGGGTCCTCAAGGGGGATATATGTCCAAATGGCCTTACCACAAGGCCCCTTCGCCCTCAAAGTTCTGCTCCTCCCGGGGGCTTCTTAGGATCTAAAAGGATCAGTCCTAGCCATCTCGTCAGCCATCTCAGCAAGGGCTGACGGGGCGGAACAGCAAAGCAGAGGCGGGTCCTGAGAGCGTGGAGCCTGAAGCCCGGCGCCAGAGGGAGACCAAGAGGGTGAGATGCGGCTGGAACCCAGCCAGAGCGGAGACTGAAGCCTGAACTAGGGGCCGGGCCTCAGGCCTAGGAACTAGCCACGAGCTGAAAAGGAGGCGGATGGCCCGGACAGAAGAGGCGGGGCTTTCAGACCAGAGGGCGGAGCCAAGAGCTGAAAAGGGTGGTGATTTGGTCCAGAAGAGGAAGAACTTAGGCTCCGGAGGCAGAGCCAAAGGCTGAAGGGGACTACTCCCTAGGACAGAGGCCGGGAGGTATCGGGCCGACGAAGCCGAGTGGCGCGGAGGAGCGGAGCCTTCAGCCCCGCGGCTGGGCCGAGCCCGAAGGTGGCGTCGGTGTCGGGGAGCCGCCGCGTGCACCGGCCGTCCTCCCTGGGCCGCATCGCGGTGGTGGTGGACCAGGGCTCGGGCTTCACCAAGGCGGGCTTCGCGGGCGAGAACCAGCCGCGCATAGTGCTGAAGAGCTCTAGCTTGGTGCCCAGCTGGGACCGGCCGGTGCTGCCCGGAGCGCCGGGCTGCGAGCTGGCGGGCGGCGTGGCGCGGGCGCACCCCATCAAGCACGGCGTGGTGGCGGACTGGGAGGCGCTGGAAGGGCTGTGGGAGCGCCTGCTGGTGGGCGGCCTGCGGGTGTGCCCAGAGCAGTGGCCCGTGCTGGTGAGCGACTCGCCGTTGGCGCCGCCCGCGGGCCGCGAAAGGGTGGCGGAGCTGCTGTTCGAGACCCTGGCAGTGCCCGCGTGCCACATGGCTAGCACCGCGTTGCTGGCGCTCTGCTCCACCGGCGCGTTCAGCGGGCTGGCCGTGGAGGCGGGCGCGGGCGTGTGCCACGCCACGCCCATCTACGCGGGTCACTCGTGGCACCAGGCCACCTTCCGACTGAACGTGGCAGGCAGCACCCTGTCGCGCTACCTGCGGGATCTGCTGGTGGCGGCGAACCCTGACCTCTTGCAGCAGGCCCTGCCCCGCAAGGCCATCACACATCTCAAGAAGCGCAGCTGCTACGTGTCCCTGGACTTCGAGGGCGACCTCCGCGACCCCGCCCGCCACCATCCGGCCAGTTTCAGCGTGGGTAACGGGTGCTGCGTCTGCCTCAGCAGTGAGCGCTTCCGCTGCCCCGAACCCATCTTCCAGCCGGGCCTGCTGGGCCAGGCTGAGCAGGGGCTGCCCGCGCTGGCCTTCCGGGCGCTGCAGAAGATGCCCAAAACGCTGCGGACACGCCTGGCAGACACCGTGGTGCTAGCCGGCGGCTCCACACTGTTTCCTGGCTTCGCCGAGCGCCTGGACAAGGAGCTGGAGGCGCAGTGCCGGCGGCACGGCTACGCGGCCCTGCGGCCCCACCTGGTGGCCAAGCATGGGCGTGGCATGGCTGTGTGGACCGGCGGCTCCATGGTGGCCTCCCTGCACTCCTTCCAGCGCCGCTGGATAACTCGGGCCATGTACCAGGAGTGTGGCTCCAGGCTGCTGTACGATGTGTTCAACTGAGTCAGGCTGGACTGGGGGGGGTGGCACTGCGTTGGGGGACAGCTCTCTATCTAAAGAGTCAAGTGTTTGGAGCTGGCAGGGTCCTCCTGGAGGTTGGAGCTGACTGGATGGGTCACCCCCATACCCTTTCTGGGCCAGGAGAAGGTATTTGGGACCCATGGGACCCTCATTTTGAACTGCAGTTTGAATCTCCCCAACCACTGCCAGTTCAGAGAATGCCAGTCCAGCTGCCTACCCACAGGGCCCTACTTTATGGCAATAAAGGTGATGCCCCACTTGTGTCCATGCCACAGATATGGGAGTTCCTCCAAACCCTCGTCAT